CCCGAGTAGCTGGGACTACAGGCGCACGCCGCCACGCCTGGCTAATTTTTTGTTTTAGTAGAGACGGGGTTTCATCGTATTAGCCAGGATGGTGTCGATCTCGTGACCCCTTGATTCGTCCACCTCGGCCTCCCAAAGTGCTGGGATTACAGGCGTGAGCCACCGTGCCCGGCAGGATTTATATTTTAAGGAGGCAGGGGAGTTATTCTCCATGGGAGGAAATAAGCCGTGAGCTGCCTTGCGCTTTGGCATGTTTCTCTATCATACAGATAAGAAGCTAGTTCAGTCAAGTGTATGCAGATTTGTGGATGGAAAAACTGGTGCTCCCAGGAGGAGGGGAGCAGATTGAGGAATTACTGACACCTTCTAGGGGCGACCAGCCAGATGTGCAGGTGAAGCACAAGACAGGTTCTCTTCATGCCTCCACTATCCTGGCCTCGACCAAACTGCAGAGGGAAAAACTCAGGTGAGAGTGAGAAAGCACAGTCACTTTCAGTTAGGTTTGTAGCGGTGTGATCGTCACTTAGCACTCATTTATTCGTGTATTCATACATTTATGCATGTTTCTTTCACAGATCAAACTGTTGAGGGTCCACAAACAGGCTGAAGACCTCGTCTGGAGGGAGACTGCAGTGAACCCAAGATCGTTCAAATAAGCGCATCGACATAACAAGATTTAGAAAAGAATAAGCACGGTGCTGTGAGAGCAGCTAGCGGGGGCTGGACTGGGTCCCTGCGGCCAGGCTTCCAAGTCGAGCTGCCGTTTGGGTGGGACCAGAAGACGGGCTAGTCTGCGCCCCAGGATCCCTCCCTGAGGACAAACAGAAGGCCGGGTCCTCCCTTCTCCCGCTTGTCCTTCGGCATTCGCGGGACCTGCATGCTAGACCAGCTGGCCGGACAGCTCGCTAGGACCCGCGGGTGCGGCTGGCCCCTACCATTTCCGCTTCCTGCCGTGGGGCGGGGTTTCCGGTTGTCGGAGGCGAGGCTTGTCGGCTGTCAAAGGGGCGGCCCGGCCCGGCCCGGAAGCTACAGCAGCGGCGCGGAGACTGCGGGGCGGGCCATGGCGGCGAACCTGAGCCGGAACGGGCCAGCGCTGCAAGAGGCCTACGTGCGGGTGGTCACCGAGAAGTCCCCGACCGACTGGTGGGCGGCGAGACGGGCCAGGGTCGGGCCAGTGGCTACAGAGCTCACTTGTGTTTCGTTTCAGGGCTCTCTTTACCTATGAAGGCAACAGCAATGACATCCGCGTGGCTGGCACAGGGGGTGAGTATGACTCCAAATGGACTCAGGGACACCACCCCTGACCTTCACTGTGACTCTGCTGCAGAGGGTGGCCTGGAGGAGATGGTGGAGGAGCTCAACAGCGGGAAGGTGATGTACGCCTTCTGCAGAGTGAAGGACCCCAACTCTGGACTGCCCAAATTTGTCCTCATCAACTGGGTATGTGGAGCCTGTTTCATCTAGGTGTGACCCCTGGGTCAACCTGGGCATCCTTGTGTTGCAGACAGGCGAGGGCGTGAACGATGTGCGGAAGGGAGCCTGTGCCAGCCACGTCAGCACCATGGCCAGCTTCCTGAAGGTAAGGCCAGGTGAGGCCCGCTTCACTGGGAAAGCCCTTCTTTCAAGTGCTGCTCCTGCTGCAGGGGGCCCATGTGACCATCAACGCACGGGCCGAGGAGGATGTGGAGCCTGAGTGCATCATGGAGAAGGTGGCCAAGGCTTCAGGTGCCAACTACAGCTTTCACAAGGAGAGTGGCCGCTTCCAGGACGTGGGACCCCAGGCCCCAGTGGTGAGTGCTGCTTGCCCATCGCCAGCCCTTTTTCCAGGTCTCTAATGAGTGCTGTCCCCTACAGGGCTCTGTGTACCAGAAGACCAATGCCGTGTCTGAGATTAAAAGGGTTGGTAAAGACAGCTTCTGGGCCAAAGCAGAGGTGAGTGCTGCCCCGGGGCATGCTGGGCACGTTAGGGCTGAGCGGGCAGTGGCTCTCCCTGCAGAAGGAGGAGGAGAACCGTCGGCTGGAGGAAAAGCGGCGGGCCGAGGAGGCACAGCGGCAGCTGGAGCAGGAGCGCCGGGAGCGTGAGCTGCGTGAGGCTGCACGCCGGGAGCAGCGCTATCAGGAGCAGGGTGGCGAGGCCAGCCCCCAGAGGTGAGCCAGAGGTGGAGGCTGGCCTGGGGGACGCCTCAGCTGTGCCCCACCCGGCCCTTCCCAGCAGGACGTGGGAGCAGCAGCAAGAAGTGGTTTCAAGGAACCGAAATGAGCAGGTAAGATGGGGGTGCTCTACTTGTTTGGACCTGGGAGAGGTGGTGAAGGTTTTGCCCACTGCAGGGGTCAACATGTGCTTCCCTCCAGGAGTCTGCCGTGCACCCGAGGGAGATTTTCAAGCAGAAGGAGAGGGCCATGTCCACCACCTCCATCTCCAGTCCTCAGCCTGGTGAGCTCTCCCTTTGGGCCTGGCCATGAGGCGAAGTGATGTATATATTTACCCGGGTTTGCAGGCAAGCTGAGGAGCCCCTTCCTGCAGAAGCAGCTCACCCAACCAGAGACCCACTTTGGCAGAGAGCCAGCTGCTGCCATCTCAAGGCCCAGGGCAGGCAAGGCGCTTGTCACCCCATGGGGACCCTGGGGAGTGAGAACCTGCTGTGTTCCCTGGTGCAGATCTCCCTGCTGAGGAGCCGGCGCCCAGCACTCCTCCATGTCTGGTGCAGGCAGAAGAGGAGGCTGTGTATGAGGAACCTCCAGAGCAGGAGACCTTCTACGAGCAGCCCCCACTGGTGGGTTCCTACACTGGGGCTGGGGCCAGGAATCTGGGGTAACACCTTTGTCATCCCTGGGCAGGTGCAGCAGCAAGGTGCTGGCTCTGAGCACATTGACCACCACATTCAGGGCCAGGGGCTCAGTGGGCAAGGGCTCTGTGCCCGTGCCCTGTACGACTACCAGGCAGGTAAGGTGCCCTGGCCTGGCTGGCACAGACCACTGATATGCATCTGGGCTCATCCTCTTTGCAGCCGACGACACAGAGATCTCCTTTGACCCCGAGAACCTCATCACGGGCATCGAGGTGATCGACGAAGGCTGGTGGCGTGGCTATGGGCCGGATGGCCATTTTGGCATGTTCCCTGCCAACTACGTGGAGCTCATTGAGTGAGGCTGAGGGCACATCTTGCCCTTCCCCTCTCAGACATGGCTTCCTTATTGCTGGAAGAGGAGGCCTGGGAGTTGACATTCAGCACTCTTCCAGGAATAGGACCCCCAGTGAGGATGAGGCCTCAGGGCTCCCTCCGGCTTGGCAGACTCAGCCTGTCACCCCAAATGCAGCAATGGCCTGGTGATTCCCACACATCCTTCCTGCATCCCCCGACCCTCCCAGACAGCTTGGCTCTTGCCCCTGACAGGATACTGAGCCAAGCCCTGCCTGTGGCCAAGCCCTGAGTGGCCACTGCCAAGCTGCGGGGAAGGGTCCTGAGCAGGGGCATCTGGGAGGCTCTGGCTGCCTTCTGCATTTATTTGCCTTTTTTCTTTTTCTCTTGCTTCTAAGGGGTGGTGGCCACCACTGTTTAGAATGACCCTTGGGAACAGTGAACGTAGAGAATTGTTTTTAGCAGAGTTTGTGACCAAAGTCAGAGTGGATCATGGTGGTTTGGCAGCAGGGAATTTGTCTTGTTGGAGCCTGCTCTGTGCTCCCCACTCCATTTCTCTGTCCCTCTGCCTGGGCTATGGGAAGTGGGGATGCAGATGGCCAAGCTCCCACCCTGGGTATTCAAAAACGGCAGACACAACATGTTCCTCCACGCGGCTCACTCGATGCCTGCAGGCCCCAGTGTGTGCCTCAACTGATTCTGACTTCAGGAAAAGTAACACAGAGTGGCCTTGGCCTGTTGTCTTCCCCTATTTTCTGTCCCAGCTCATCCGTGTCTCTGAAGAACAAATATGCTTTTGGACCACGAATTCCCAGTTTGGTCTACACAGGCTCGCAGCTCTCACCTGTCCTGCTGTAGCCTGAATGCTCCCATGTGGGAATAGCACCCCACCACCTGCCCAGTGTCTGCCTCTGCTCCGTGTCTGGGGTGAGCACCCTCACCCTGAGACTGTGGCTGATGATGATCAGCCACCAGGAAGAGGCTAAATGTTAAGATGGGACTGAAGTTGGAGCCTTCCTGCGTTCCAGTTCCTCTAGGAGAGGCCAAGGGCTGCCCTGCTCCCAGCTTCAGGGAGCCTCTGCCTACATGGGATGGCCCACTGTGTGGCGTCAGGTACCTGGCACCCACTGAGCATCCGGGGAATTAGGTCCCTCCTGTGCCCCAGAGCTGCTAGGCAGACTGCTAGGCGGTTGACTCAAGGTGTTACCTGCTAGTGCCTGGGGTGAAGGCTGCATGGAGCCCAACCTTGCTCCTGGCCTTCCTGTGCTCAGGCCTCTCCCCTTTTCGCCAGGGCTTCCTGGTGCCTCTCCCATGAAGAGGGAACTTCCCCTCCACTCCCATGGAAGACCCAGGTTTGGGCTGTTGCCAGCTTTGAGGCCCCCTGTGGGCTTGCCTGTCCCAACCCAAGAGGCAGGGCTCAAAGTGCCACCCGGGGGTTGCAAGGACAGCAGAGGACCACCTGCCCTCTGCAGGAAGCTGTCCAGGAAGCCGTGTCCTGGGCTGTGGTCCTTGCTCCCCATGGGGAGAGCTGGGTCACTTGGCCTCTTCTAACTGGCCCCAAGCACGCCAATTCTGGAGCATGGTTACTAAGTGGCTCTGAAGCTTCAGGGTCACCACAGGCTTGTCCTGACTGCAAACTCATGGAGTGGTTGCAGCCCTGGCTCAGTGTCCTGATGACTAGGTGTGGGTACTAGGCTCCTGCCCCTGGTGACACACGTATGGAGTGGGGGAGGGTGGGTGGCTGCACCCCTGGTTCTGGAGTCCCCACAGCTGATGGCGGTGTGAGCCTGGCATGCACGGCTGCGCTGGACTCCAGGCTGTTGGGGGAGGTGCCTTTATTGCCCAAGCCCACCCCTCACTTGGCCTTGCCCTGGGCAGCCACAGCCTCCATGGCCTTCCGCACCGTTTCCTCATCACCCAGGAACTGCATGGGCTTGGTGGGCTTCAGCTCCTTGTTCAGCTCATACACAATGGGGATCCCCGTGGGCAGGTTCAGCTCCATGATCGCCTGGTCTGACATCCCTATGCCGGAAGGAATAGGTGTCCTTAGCCCCTCTGTCCCCAGCCTGTTTACACAGCAGACACTATGTGACCTTTATGGTCCACAGAGCCAGTTCCCCTGGCACCAATTCCTTCCCAGCCCTGAGAACGAGGCCACAGAAATGTTGCCAAAGGTCAAGGAGTAACTGAGTTAGACCAAGCAGCCTACAGAAATAGCCCAGTGGTGAAAAAAATGGGGACTTCAGCCCCACCCAAGTGGCTGTGATCTGTGGTGGTGCTGTCCATAGTTCCCTCAGCCCAGTGTGACTCCAGCCAGACTGAAGTTGAGGGTCAGGAAGGGACACTCACCCTTTGTTTTTTTTTTTTCTTTTCTTTTTCTTTTTCTTTTTTTTGAGATGGAGTTTTACTCCTCTTGCCCAGGCTGGAGTGCAGTGGCACGATCTTGGCTCACTGCAACCTCCATCTCCTGGGTTGAAGTGATTCTGCCTCAGCCTCCCAAGTAGCTGGGATTACAGGTGAGCGCCACCACACCCGGCTAATTTTGTATTTTTAGTAGAAACGGGTTTTACCATGTTGGTCAGGCTGGTCTCAAACTCCTGACCTCAGGTGATCTGCCTGCCTCAGCCTCCCAAAGTGCTGGGATTACAGGAGTGAGCCACCGTGCCCAGCACCCTTTGGTTTCTAAAGTGCTCTAAATTCTAGACATCCTGAACAGAGGAGCAAGTGCGGAATGGAGCTGGAGGAGGGACAGGGAGGCCGAGCCTGGTCGAAACCTGACCCTGCCTGCCTCCTGCAGCCCCTGAGCTGGGAATAGCAGCTCGACCTTTGATGTTCGCGCCACTCCACCCCTGCTCCGTGCAGGAGGGTTTAAGAAAATGTTCTCTGGGGAGTCAGAGTGAAATCCCTCATATTCACCACCAAAAGTGCGTCCCCTTTCCCCAAACCAGGCTGTGGGAGGGTCATGGGGCTGCATGAAGTCTCCGGAAGGGAGAGGAGGCAGGTGGTCCTTCCCTCTGCCTGGCCCCAGTGCCAGGTGCCAGGTGTCCGTGTTTGGAGCGGGCAGGCTTGGGGCTGGCTGGGTCTCCGGGGCCTGCCGGTCTGGGTGCTCTGGCCAACTGCCCAACGGCCCTAGGAGCAGGAGGTCTGGGGCACACCCTTCTAGCCTTTCCAGGACTCAACAAGCTTTAAGGTCATTCAGATGCTAATTTAGACTGCCCTTGTGTCAGAATACTAAGGTGGGAGGCGGAGCGGAGGTGCCAGTCACTCTGGGCGAGGCCTTACTGCGCCCATGCATCCCGGGCCCATTTGTCAGCCCTTGCTCTTCAGTGGGAGCCCAGCTGCAAGCCCAGAGTCTGGCCACTCCATAGTCCTGCACCCCTCTTTTGATTGGTCTTTCCTTTGCCCAGAGAGGGGCTCCAGAGGGAGATAGGTGGTGAAGCTCATGCAGGGATTCTGAGGACCTGATGGGGGAGGGCCCTGCGAGGGGTCCAAGCCTACATCAAGAGGAATTCAGTACCAGGGGGAGCTCCCCACCACCCCGGAAAAGGGAGAGGCCCAGAGATGGAGGTGGCTTGTCCAGGGCCCCACAGTAAGTTGGGATTTGGAGCCAGATGCTCTAAGCCCAGCCCTTCCGTTTCCTAGCTGGGTGTCCCTTGGCAGATGCCACCTTTGGAGCCTGCCCCACCTCGGGACACAGCGAGCTTCGAGTGCAGTCAGCCCCTGTGGAGTGTGTCCCAGTTACACAGAAATGGGGAAAATTTCACAAAACTAAAAAATGGCTTCTCAGCCCTCCTTTTTCAGTGAATGATGTGGAGCCCCACGCCTAGAAAGCCTGGTCCATGGGCGAGAGACTTTGCTGAGATGAGAAGCCAGCTGGGGCTGCTGCCCACCCACCCTGCCCAGGCTCCTGAAGGTGGCCTCACCTTCCAGGTGCTTGACAATGCCCCGCAGGCTGTTCCCGTGGGCTGCAATGAGCACTCGCTTGCCGGCCTTGATCTGGGGAACAATCTCCTCGTTCCAGAAGGGCAGGGCCCGGGCAATGGTGTCCTTGAGGCTCTCGCAGGTGGGGAGTTCCCCGGGCTTCAGGCCTGCGTACCGACGCTCCTGGGGGACACAGGCACGCTGCTTTCCCTCCCAAGCCAGTGGGCCCCCACCCGACTCCCCACTCTGCAGCTTCCCAGAGGCCTTCCCAGCAAAGGCAGCCCACCTTGCTAATGGAGTTGTAGTAGGGGTGCTTCTCGTCCATCGGGGGCGGCGGGATGTCGAAGGAGCGCCTCCAGATCTTCACCTGCTCCTCCCCGTGCTTGGCGGCCGTTTCTGCCTTGTTGAGGCCTGTGAGGCCCCCGTAATGCCGCTCATTGAGGCGCCAAGTGCGCACCACAGGCAGCCACATCTGGTCCGTGCCGTCCAGGATGGCCCAGAGGGTGCGGATGGCCCGCTTCAGCACTGACGTGTAGCAGATGTCAAACTCCATCTTGGCATCCTTGATGGCCTTGGCTCCCCGCTTGGCCTCCTCGGTCCCCTTTTCACTCAGCTCTGCATCGAACCAGCCACAGAAACGGTTCTCCTGGTTCCATGTGCTCTCGCCGTGCCGGACCATCACGAGGCGGTGAGTGGCCATGGTGGCAGCAGGGACCACAGAGGACTCTGGACGGGGACGGCTGCTTCCCAACACTCCCAGCTTTATAATAGTGTCTTCCCAGCCCCCACCCACCCCAGCCAACTGCCAATCAGCATTCCAGGCGGTGGCAGGTGACCAGTAGCTGAGCTGCTGGGGGCTGGGGGCCAGGGGAGTGTGCAGGCCAAGAGGCTGTGCTTAAAATAGCCCCACGCATCCACCAGCTCCTGGCCTGGGTTCAGGTGGCATGTCTATAACCAGCTGGCACCCAGAGCCCAGACTGAGTGGGGCTGCTGGTCAGGGATGGGCGTGAAGGGCAGAAGTCTGGGCCAGGGGAGATGGGGATAGCAGGGACAGAGGGGCTCTCCAGGGCAACGCTCAGTGGCCTATCAGCCATTCTCTGCTCAGACAGAGGCACAAACAAAATCCCAACCCCTTTCTCCTGTGATTGGCAGCCAGGCTAGGAGGCGGCCCTCAGCAGGCAGAGGAGGAGAGCCAGAGGAGCTGGTGCAGACCACAGCTTTGTGGAGAGGAGTCTGGCCTTGTGGAAGGTACCAGGCAGCAGCAGCAGAATGGGCAAGGGCTGGGGCTGAGCCGGGTTTCCAGGACAAAGGGGGAAAGGGCCCCTGTCTTTCCTCCGGGGTCCCTTTGTCAAGGTCTCATCCATACATGCCCCATGCTCCCACCCTATCTGCCCTCACCCAAGCCACGCTCACTCTCCTAGCCGAAACCACCTTGAAAAAGAGAAATCCAAGGGGGTTTGGGGGCAGGACTGAGGACTGTCAGAAGTCTTGATTGTTAGGTAAATGCTCAGCTTAGCAGGAACCCACAACGTAGGCTGAAGGGTGGCACGGAGTTGAGTCTAGGACCAAGACTTCTGCATTCAGGTTTGGGGGATGAGAGCCACCAAGGCAGGGAAGAGACTATGAGCAATAAAGTCACAATTGGGGCCCTAATGAAGGGGCCATGGCCAGACCCTTGGGCATGGGCCCCATCCAGGGCCTCCCATTTCCTCCCACCCCAGTGACCACACTGTCACCTGCGACACTTCTGATAACAGGAGCGGGTAGGTGAGAGGCCAGCAGAGGGACCACCACTCTGAGACTTGGATCTGAGTGTGCAAGAAACCCTCGACAGGCCTCCCTCCATCCCTGCTGGCCTACCTGGGGAGGGGCTCCTGGCTTGGGGCCTGTGAAGCTAAGGCTCTGTACCCAAAGGTTGGCAGACAAGTCCCAGTGGGCAAAGTCCTGTCGGCTGCCAGGACCCCCAAGGCTGGCAGGTGGAACCCATCCCTCCTAGCAGTGCCATGCGCAGGTCTCACTGTTCCACACTGATCCTGATTGAAGCCACATCTCCTCATCTGCTTTTGTCCCTTTGACCAAGAGTTGATTCACTAGCCCAACTAAACATGACTGAGGACCAGGCTCTGGCAGTCCCACAGGGGCCAGACATGAAGCCCATATTTCAGTGGAGGAGGGATCGTACCAGCAGCTAAACATGCCTACCGTAGATAGCACCAGATGCTAGGAAGGAAGGACCATAATGTACTGGGAGAGATGGGAAAGGAGAGGCCGGGGACAGCCCTGAGGTGACATGTGAGTGGAAAGAGCGGAGTGCAAAGGCCTCAGCTATGATGAGTCCTACAGGGAGAGCAATTCAGGTAGAGGGGTTGGCAAAGACCCAAGCCCTACAGAAAGCAAACAAGCTGGGGCAGCGACCATCAGGGGCACATGGCAGAGAGGTGGGCTTTGTGTCCCAACACAGTGGGAATCACTGGAGACTTTGAAGCATGGTCATATTTTCAAGTCACTTGCAGCTGTGTAGGAGTGGAAGTAGAAGCTGAGTACCCTGCAGGTCTCGGCAGCTTTGATGAGAACAAGGCCGCTTAGCCAGGGCTGGGTGCAGAAGCAGTGGCAAGGATCCCCCAGACCTGGGAGACCTCACTGCCAACCAAGCAGGAGGTGTCAAAAAGGAAAGGGGAGCCCAAAGAAGGGCTGGACTTCGGGGAAGCAAGCCCCTGCTTCTGACCCTTGGCTCCGGCTTGACTTTCCTTTGATTCATTTGACAAGTAGTTGCTGGCCTCTGCAGTGTGCCAGAGCTTTCTTGGAGGGGTACAGGGGTAGGAAAACCAAAAGCCACCCTCAGGGCCTCCATCCAGGAAGGCATAGCATGGTGGGCGGCGAGGAAGGCTGCTGAGTCAACAAGGTGGTCCCAGGAAGGTGGAGGGAGCATCTTCCCATGTCTCTCCCACTGACAGCCACCAATCCTGGACAGATGCAGGAGCAGCTGTCAGTAGACAGATAAGAAAAGGAGATCAGATTCAAAGTTCCGCAGAGAAGTGGTGAGGTAACAAGTATTGCCTAGCCTGGACACACAGGCGGCTTGAAACCTCAAGTGCACCAACAGAAAGAGCTCCAGGAAGAATCAGAGGAGTGGGATGTGAAGCCCCTCGAAGTCAGTGAGTTGGGGGAATCCCTCCAATTTTTCTTTTCTTCTCTACCCCAGCTCCTGGGCAGTAACATGGAGGTGGCAGTGGTGGCACAGTGACGGTAGTGTGAGCTGGGTACGCACTTGAAACCTGAGAGGGTAACGCTACCCTCTGTCTAGAGGAGCCATGGCCCCAAAAGCATGGGGCAACCACCTTCTGCAGCTCCTTTCTGCCCCCCTGCGCTGGGCCCTGGATGCAGTTTCAGGGAGTATGCAGCAGGGTAGGTAGGGAAAGAGCCCCAGATTTGTGGCTGGAGGTCTTGGTAGGGATGTTGCAGGGAGCTGTTGTGTTTCAGGGAGAGTACAGAGAAGGGAGAGATGAAGTGAGTGATCCGATAAAGTGATATGTGAAGTCATTGGCTTGCTGCCAAGCTGCGCACAGGGCTGACCCTAGATGCACATTGCAGGTCCCAGACTGACCGGTGTAGATACAGGACTAATATGACTAGTAGTGCAAACACTTTAAACAGTCAACATTCTGCTTAGGATTTAAACAAGGTCCAGAGTCTCAACATAATATTTAAAATATCCAGGTTATCCAAAATAACCCAGTGTATGAAAACCAGGAAAATCTTAACATGGGAGAAAAGAAGATGATCAATACATGCCCATCCTGAGATGATTCAACTATTGGAATGATCAGATACAGACTTCAAAGCAGCTATTTATAACCAGCCTTCAGAAAGTATTGGTGAATATTCTTAAACAGAATGGAAATGACAAAGCATGGAGTCCATAAATTAGATGATAGTTTGGAAAAAGATATAAACTTACAAACCAAGAAGCTCAGTGAACCACACAACTGGATAAATTAACAACAAAAGTCCAAGCTTAGACACATCATAAAGAAACTTCTGAAAACTAAAGACCAAGAAAAATAAGATCAGCCAGAGAAAAACGATACATTTCATTCAGGTGAACAATTCTTTGAAAGACTGGATCTTCACCAGAAACTATAGAGGCCAGAAAGAAGTGGAACATTTTTAGTTTTGAAATAACTGTCACCCAAGAATTCTATATCCAGTAAAAATTTCTATTTTACTGGAATAAAAGAATGAAATAAAGACATTCTCAAATGAAGGCAAGCTGAGGAAATTCATAACCAAAGAATCTGCTTTAAAAAAATGTTAAACCAAGTTCTTCAGACAGAAGAGATTACTGGGGGCAATTCAAAACTTTGGGAATGCAGGAAGAACATCATAAATGGCAAAAGTCCACATAAATATGAAACTATTCTTTACTTCTTTAAGAGTTATGTGATGGTTGAATTAAGTCATGATACTGTCTGATGGAGGCTTCAGTGTATACAGATGTAAGACAACTAGAACATGAGGGGAGAAGGGTGAAGGGACCTAGATGGTAGTGAGGTTTCTACATGCTACTTGAAATGGCAAAACATTAATCTAAATTGACTGTAAGAGTATGTGTATTTGGCCGGGCAGGGTGGCTCATGCCTGTAATCCCAGCATTTTGGG